AATACATGCACCTTCCCAAGTTCTTTACATGCAGCAGGCACTGAGATAGTTGATCCAGAAGAGACTTAAGTTGATTGAGGGGGAGGGTGCCTGGTGCTTAACGGGTCACTAAACAACTCTGTGATAGACCCCTAGGTGGACACTGACATCATTATCTCCTAAACTAAAACAGAGTGAGATCCATGGGTGTGTGTGGGTCAACCCCATGCATCTTAACCATAGGGCCATCAGCTTGGCTTTCTTTGTTTCTCCCAAACTAGTTTTCATGTACACTGGGCACACACATACACATCCATGCACATACAGGCTCCCACCATTCCCTCCCACTCTTCTGTTTTTTCACACCAGTTTTGGCCTTCACCTTCCCAATTATCAGATGATTCTCATGGCTTCTATTTGTCAGAAGTGCTGGGAGGGGCAGTTACTGAATCGGTTATGAGGGATTACCATTCTCACATTAGGAATGAAAGAGTGCCTGACATACGTTATGTGGTTCACTGACATTCAAAGAAATATAAAATAAATTTAAAATGTTCAGGTTTGCACAAGAGAAATAATCTTTCCCTTGCATTGATACTGTTGAACTTATTTGAGGAAATTCACATTAAAACTTTTAAAACTCCAAAGGGACTCTAATCAGGAATGGCTAATGAGCCTCCAGAAATCTTTTATAACTCTAACATGATTATCGAATGTAATTTACCAAACCTATATGACCAAAAGTTCAGAGTTGTCACTATTAAATAAAGCAAAAGTCCTAACTTTGCGGAAGAAACAGCCACTGCCAAACTTCAGTATTACAAAGTTGTTGGGAGTTGTTTTTAAAATTTCCGTGTTCGAAGATACCACAGGTATTGGCCAGCTTACCTCTTCACTAGGAAAGGTTAGAGATACATTTTCATCCCAAGCCACAGACTGGGCTCAATTACAGCTTTGTGGCAGGATAAGGTTAAGAGAGGTGGAGTGGGCAGGGACGAGGGAGGGAGGCAGAAGCAGAAAAATCAATTCAGATTACTTTGATGACAGTGACTTCCAGTCTTCTCTGAAAGATCTCCACGATGCTGGCAGCCCGGACAGGGGCAGCGGGGAGTCAGATCTCAGAGGAGAACACCAAGTTAAGGAGACAGTCTGGGTTTTCTGTAGCAGGGAAAGACAAATCTCCCAAGAAAGCCTCAGAAAACGCTAAAGACAGCAGCCTTAGTCCCTCAGGGGAAAGCCAGCTCAGGGCGCGTCAACTGGCTCTGCTGCGCGAAGTGGAGATGAACTGGTACCTAAAGCTCTGCGACCTGTCCAGCGAGCACACCACCGTCTGCACCACAGGCATGCCGCACAGGTAAGCTGCCCCTGCTCTGCGCGGGCTTTGGGGATGACCAAGTGTTGCTTTGTTTTTATTATAGGAATCTTGGAAAATCAGGACTCAGAGTTTCTTGCTTGGGTCTTGGTAAGTACTGAGGGTGTGACCTGGGGGTGGGCTGAATAATATGCAAATATTTATTATTTTCTAGGAACATGGGTGACATTTGGAGGTCAAATTTCAGATGAGGTAAGTTACCTTTGGCCTCTATTATGCTAATGCTTTTCTGAGTGACCTTTCTCTCCCCTTGCAGGTTGCTGAACGGCTGATGACCATCGCCTATGAAAGTGGTGTTAACCTCTTTGATACTGCCGAAGTCTATGCTGCTGGAAAGTAAGTCAGTACCTGTTTGTGTCACTCAAATGCATTCTAAGACATTATCTGTTTCCCCTTCCAGGGCTGAAGTGATTCTGGGGAGCATCATCAAGAAGAAAGGCTGGAGGTATTGCATTCGCCATAATTATTTGTTTTTAATACTTCTCTGTGTTTGTCTTTTTGATATACAGGAGGTCCAGTCTGGTCATAACAACCAAACTCTACTGGGGTGGAAAGTAAGTTATTTTTCCTACTAAACAGAAAACAAATTCAAAGTTATTTGCTTCTTTTTCTTGGCAGAGCTGAAACAGAAAGAGGGCTGTCAAGAAAGCATATTATTGAAGGTGGGTACTTCTGCTTCAATTTTATTTTTGGTTTTTGGGGTTTGTTTCCTGCTTCTGCTCCCAGGATTGAAGGGCTCCCTCCAGAGGCTGCAGCTCGAGTATGTGGATGTGGTCTTTGCAAATCGACCGGACAGTAACACTCCCATGGAAGGTAAGTTAAGAAAGCTAATAAAATACTCTAGACCAGATTTTCTTCGATTTACATTTATTTACAGAACTTGCTAGGATGTTTGAGACAGAAGATAGTTTGAGAGGCTGAGGATGAATTAAAAAGAATGTTCCAGTTAACTGAAGTTTAAAATCATATGGATTATCACTTACCTGAGGTGATTGAGAATGAAGATATTTGAGAAAAAGAGCAAAAATGAATATTCTGGTTATTTGAACAGTATGATGTGGATTACCACTTTTAAAATAATTAGAATAGTTTGATTCACATGAGATTACATTGAAGGTAACTTTGTCCTTGATGATTCAAAAGGCAGGATCTTGTAATAAATCAGGCTCTGTAAAGAGTGGTTCTTGTTATAGGGTTATAGAAGGGTTATAGTAATGGAAAAGTATAAATGATTGACATATTATAAATTTTTCTGGGTTGTATTTCTGACCATAAAAAAGTTATGGAAATTATTTTCCTTGCCATTTGTCTCATTCTCAACTACAGAGAAATGTAAAATATATATAGTCTTATAACTAACTTTCTCCTACAGTTTTCTTCTTTCTTGAATCCGGGTAAAATTAGGAGTTTATTATAAAGCAGTATCAGCGTGGGAAATTTTCCATGGAAATGACATAAAACTGCATATTTTTTGTCAAAGCAAAGATTAGGTGTTTGAGAAAGCAAATCATAAGCATTTTATTAGTATAAGAAGTATTTATTGCAAGGATAATATGACGTTATTCAACTCTTTTTTTTATTTTTTATCTTATTTTTCCATAAGTTATTGGGGTACAGGTGGTAGTTGGTTACATGAGTAAGTGCTTTAGCGGTGATTTGTAAGATTTTGGTGCACTTATCACTAGAGCAGAATACACTGCACCATATTTGTAGTCTTATCCCTCACTCCTCTCCCACTCTTCCCCCCAAGTCCCCAAAGTCCACTGTAGCATGCTTATGTCTTTGTGTCCTCATAGCTTAGTTCTCACATATCGGTGAGAACACACAACGTTTGGTTTCCCATTCCTGGGTTACTTCACTTAGAATAATAGTCTCCAGTCTCATCCAGGTCACTGCAAATGCTGTTAATTCATTCCTTTTTATGGCTGAGTAGTATTCCATCATATATATATATATACACACACACACACACACACACACGCACACACACACACATATACACACACACACACATATATACACACACACATATATATATATCTCACAGTTTCTTTATCCACTCGTTGATTGATGGGCATTTGGGTTGGTTCCATGATTTTGCAATTGTGAATTGTGCTGCTGTAAACACGCGTGTTCTTTAAGGAATATTCACACTGTTTTCCATAGTGGCTGTACTAGTTTACGTTCCCACCAGCAGTGTAGAAATGTTCCAGTCAATTCTTAATGACACATTAAAACAGAGCACTAAAGTTATTTAGTCTGCAATAGTGTCAAGTAAAATGCCATTTAGTGGGGTCTATGAAAGACTGGAATTGCTTCACATTTTAAGTGCCTAGTGACTATTTTCCTCTTTTAGACAGTGTTCTTTGCAGTTATACCATGTACAGGATAGCAGAACATCTGAGATTTTTAAGAATTTTGTTCCCATCTTACCCCTACCTTTAATTTTAGGAATATATTGTAGGAGTCTCTCAAACAGAAAACATAATTTGCATTATATTTATAGAAGAAGGAGGAAATCCTCAATTAGGAGCCAAACTATGTGATACCAACAAGATAATGATGTCTCTTGTATCAATATTTATTACATGTTGAAATTTATTTTAAAAATCTTCAAAGTGTTTTAAAAAATAATTGCTGCTGCCCAGTGGAGTTCGTAACTGCAGCATTATTTAGCCTTTATGGGAATCAGAGAAAATTTACATTTTTCCTGAGTAGTTTCTTATATACAATTCCACAAAGCGGAATGGGAAGCTATTTTATCCTGAGTCATTTTCCAAGCTCAGAAGCATAATGAAGGGTGTCAAACAATGGAGATTCGCCACTTGTTGATAAGGTCAAGGCACATGGCATTTTGTAGCACAGCAGCAATCAACCACCTCATGCTGGAATGTTGCCTGCTCCCCCTCACTAGGAAGGGGAGACTCACCCCAGCAGGCCAATCAACCTCTGAGGCTTATTCTTCTGGGAGGACCCTGCAGGGACATTCCACAGGCAGCTCCTCATGCAGGACTTGTTCCAGATTGAAATAGCTTCCATGTGAGCTTTTCCTAGCTTTCAGAAAATGTTTATCCTCAAACTTAGTACACTCATTTGTTCCAAGGTGGGCCCACTGGAACAACCAGAGTTTGATATAAGTCTCTGGAAACACATCTATACATATAGTCTTTTCTACTTTACTGTACCGGGGGAAGGTACTGATCTGGGAAATAAAGAAGAAATAGGAAATAAAGAGACAGGACTGTCCGGTGGACTTGGGTACATTTGGCACCCTAAAAATGGGGGGAAAACAAGGTGCCTGTGTTAGTTCTGGATTCCATGTTGTTGAGAGTCACCTTTGCAACAATTTTGTAACTCATACAGTGTGTGTATGGGAATAAAGTTGTACATGTACAATGGGGGTATACCTTAGGAAGACTATCAGTGTTTCTAAAAACATTACAGAAGGCAAATGTTATTTATAATCAAATTACCCTTGAAAACACTACAGTAACTCTGTTAGTTAATGATATTCTATTGGCGTTAATTAATTATTCAATTTATTTTTCAAATGTGGTGAAAAAATCATCACCAGATAGTTGTCCAACCTTTTTTTTTCGGTAGTGGCAGAAAAATCCTTAATATCAAATGATACTACTTTTTTTCTTGTTTCAGCAACTCACGTTGGCTATTTTAGGTTCACTTGCATCCATTTCTGTTTAAGTGACACAACAGTGGTTGCCAAGTATATATTGTTGAGTATTTATATATTAAATCTACATTTATTAATACTATGGACCCTTAGCATTTGTAAATCATTTTTATTGATTTCAACTATTATTTGCCAACCCCATGGAGTCACAACCCACGCTGACATAATTCTGCTGAGGCACCTCTTTTAAACACAGGGGACGTAGCACTTTCAAATGAGTTCAGCCCAACCCAGTGCTTGCTCTTATTTGTCACTGATTACCAGGTAGCGCGGAGTACAAGAACTTGGGGACACTGAGAGTCTCCAGTCATAAACTATGCAAATGTCAAGGGTCATGTGTGTGCCCACAATGAGCATCGCTAAGATACATTTTAAACAACTTCCATTTAAATATTATTAAAATGCCAATTGTATTCATGTGGTTTCTACCATGAAATGATGTTAATCGGGAACATTTTAAAAATAAACCAAGACGAGCTTCATCCAGTTTCTACATATCATACAGCAACCATTTGAGCCAGAAAAAGATTAACTGCAGCATCTTTATAACATATTGGCATCATATATCTAATTAGTTTTTTCCTTCCCTTATTTCTTAGAAAATCAATAGACAAAAAGCGAGTCCTCTCAAAAGAATGGCTGTAAATTCCAAAGGTGCAATCAGTGGAGAAAGGGGTGAGAAACTTCATTCGCAATCTGCAACCCCATGGAATACAGTTAGACATTTTCAGGCTATGGGAAGATGTTCCTGACAATGGAGGGGAGCTTGTGTACTTTTTCCTCTGTCCCTCTTGTTTATTTTTTCTGGTTCACCTAGTAGTAAGTCATTTTTCTTTCACAGCATCTGCCATGCCATCTGTCTCTGCTACAATATCTGGCAACGATGGCATGTTTTCCAGTCCTAGAAAAAAATCAGCCCCACATCCCATTTCCTCCTTCTTATGGGTCTGTGTTCCTCCCAGTAGAGTCACTGACAGTTCTTTATGCTCTATGAAGCTCATATCCCTAATTCTGTCACTTCCACAAATCCCTAACCTGTATTTCAAAATCTTCTCTCGAGCTCATTAGACAAGAAAAAGTTCAGGCAATAGAGTCAGTCTGGACATGGATGGACACAGAGCATTTGTGTGTCCAAGGAGCCATATGAGGAGTTTTTTGGGTTTTTTTGTTTGTTTCTTTTGACTTTCTGTCATTCCCAAACACCAGGCTAATATCTCTACCTATACTCTTCTCACTGCTCCAGGAAGAACAGATTGAGCCTAACTGTGGTCATGAAAGGAAGGTATAAGCCTGTACCACTTGTAGACAACAGCAAGAAGAGGGGACACACTAACTTTTCGATCTGAAAATATGATTTTTAAATTAAATTAAATTTTAGTTAGTTTTTTATTTTAAAAACACTTGGATTTGAGTCCTTACTTTTCATATAGAGCTTGTTGCCAAGACTGATTATTCTTACAGAATTCCTGAGTCATTAAATATTATTTCCATGCTGATAACGGTTCCAGTTATTAATTTTTTCCTGCCAGCAGATCAGCACAGACATAAAGCAGCCCAGATGTCTCAATTTCAAATAAGAGAAGCAAGACCAAAGTTAGCTTCACTTATTCCCATAGTATCATCTTGTCAAATAACCCATTCCATAAGTATTTACTTCTTTCTAAGCCATCTTTTTTAGTGTTGTCATGTGAAAGCAGGCATCTATGGATATTCAGGGATTCAGGATATCCAATGACAACTTAGAAAATGCCAGAAAGCAAAAAACATTGCAGTATCCCAAATTTTCTACATTTTGACAGTTCCAAAATACTGGACCTAGATATTTAACTTCCAAAGTAAAAAGTTTTCAAAACCAAAATTAACCACCTAAAACCTAGAAACATCATTTAACCACAGTAGATCAGGCCTTCTGCCTCTATCTTTTATTATCTTCCCTGAAAGTTACCTTCAAGCCATTCGAAAAAACATGATATAGAAGGAAGAAATCTTCTGCAAATATTATCAGGGAGCTGTCCAATAGAAATATAATGCAAGCCACATATATATAATTTAAATTTTCTATTAGCTACATCATTAAAAAAGTAAAAAGAGAGAGGAACAACACATATCGGGGCCCGTTGTGGGGTGGGGGGCAAGGGGAGAGAGAGCATTAGGATAAATACCTAATTCATGCAGGGTATAAAGCCTAGATGACGGGTTGATGGGTGCAGCCAACCACCATGGCACATGTATACCTATGTAACAAACTTGCACGTCCTGCACATGTATTTCTGAACTTAAAGTAAAAAAAAAAAAGTAAAAAGAAACAGGTGAGGTTAGTTATTATATTTTATTTAATGTGATATATCAAAACTTACCACTTCAGCATGATCCATTAGTATCCAAAAGTTACTAATGGCATATATTACATTCTTTTTTTTCCCTACTAAGTCTTTGAAATCAGTTGTGTACACCCTAATTTGGAGCAACACATTTCAGCTGCTCAGTAGACAATTTTAATTAGGATCAGCCACATTTCAAGTGCTCAATAGCCACATGTGGCTAGTAGCTACTGTACTTGACCACGCAGGCTTATAAACCATATTCCCAGTCTGACAGAGCCGCAGACACATAGTAGGTGCTCAATAAATATTTATTGACTAGCTGGATGAATGACTGAGCAAGTGTTTGAGTGATTGAATGAATAAAGCTCCAAAGTTAAATAGCTCCAACTTCATTTTCCTCTACTTGAAAACCCATCTTGGTTTCCTAACCTCTATAAACATTCTAGTACCTGGTTCAACATATTTCAAGGAGATGTTGACAGGTTGCTGCCAAACAGCCCCAGGACACTTACATGCTGTTTCTCATCTACAATCACAGTAGCATCCAGATGCACTGCATCTCTCTTTAGAAATCTGATTGATATCTAAATGAGCAGAAATGAATAAAGGGACAATTTGGCAATACAGCTGCCCCCTGAGTATTACTGTATCAATTAAGATTATTTAATGCATTTCATTTATTACCCTGGCCAGGACGTTCCCAAGGCCTCTGGTGTACATCAGATCAATTTAACCCCCTGGTTTGAAAGCCCGGGACAGTTGAGTTTTCAAGAAATTAATTTGGAGAAAATGATTTTCATATCCAAGAAGATGAGCCAAACCCAGCCAAGCTTGTTGCAAAAAAAAAAAAAAAAAAGTGTTTCAATTTTAAAAAGCAGTTTTGTTTCCATTTTAACTGCAAATTCACCAAAAATTTTCCTGATACTTTAGGCCTATTTAGCTGATGTTTTGTCCTGTACAGACCAAAAAAATTGTGTCATAAAAAGACAAATTTATTTCATCCGTCCTAAGAAATGACAATGGGGGACAGTAGGGTTCACTTCAGGTTCTTTCCATCTCAAGTTCGTCTGTTTAGAAAATCTCATGTTTCTGTTCATAGTGGACCTCCTCATTGGAACAATATTTCTGCAGAGTGGACTAGGGCATTAGACAGACACAACTTCAAATTCTGGCTTTGCTACCTATCAGACTGTACACTTGGGAAAAGCTACTATCCTCACAGAGGCTCACTTTCCTCACCTGAAAACAGAGGAAACATAAAGCACCATCTGAATGAGTTAACAATGTGGTTACAGCACCTCACTCACAGCTGGGGCAAACAAACGTAAGCTCCATTTCTAGAATGCCCTAGGTAAGGCATGTAAAACTCTCCTTTCTCTGGATCTCTTCTCAGAGGTAATCATGGGAGAAGTCCAAGGCCCTGAAATTATAATATGATGAAAATCTAATGGAGATAGCCAAGCTGCAGGGCTGCACAGGATCTGTGATGAAGTCATGTAAGATTCAAGCCATGGAGTTGGCAGTGTAATTTTCTTATAGCCCTTTTTTTCCTCCTAAAATTTTGCTCTGAAACTCTTTATGCCCTTTAAGCTGATTTAATCATAAATTTTCCAGGGTTAATCTATTCAGCCTGAAAGGTGATCTTGTGCCTGTGACTTTATTTTCAAAGATGTCTCTAGAAAAAAAAAACAACTCAATAATAGGATTAACTCATTCATTCAGTTGATATTCACTGAATACTTACTATTTAAGCACTGTTTTGGGCACTTGGAGAAGCAGAAGTTAATAAACAAAAATCCTATCCTTAGAAAAATCACATTCTTGTTGGGGAGACAGACAAAAAGTTAGTAAGAAAGTTACATTAGATGGTGATAATAGAATGGAGAAACAAACTAATCATGGGAGGGGGCTAGGAAGTTATGGGGGTAGATTTTAGTTAGGATGACCTAATAGGAGGAAATGGTGGGCAGTGGGGAGGGGGTTTGGAAAATAGCTTGGACTCCTCCAAAATAGCAAAGGTATGGCATTAAGAGTCAGACCTCAATTCAAATCCTCTTTCTGTTACGAGCCAATTGATCTTAGGCAAGTTATTGAACTTCTCTTGTCCCTGGTTTTCTTATCTGTAGAACGTAGGTAATAATATCTGCTCTATAGGGTTATTGTGAGGATTATTTGAGATAATATACACAAAATGCTTAGGATGTTGCCTAGTAACTACTCGAAATTTAGAGCTACCATTTTTGTTATTATTACTGTTTGTATAGTACTGCTGTAATTTTTTTATGCAGGAAATTACCTTGATGCAATTGTAGTCTCCAGGTCTACTACCAGGTTATCCTAGAGGTCTCAAAGAAGAAGGCTAACACAACAAATTAAGATGCATGAGTCACATGGTTTATCAAATCAATTAAAACACATTATGAGAAGAAAGAGGGGAAGAGATAGGGACAGTTAAAATAATTACACTAGAATTCACGCAGGAGAAAGAACCCAGCTACTTAAATCTTGGGACACACAGTGCTCATGTGACCTGTTCTCTCTATCTACCACATTGACCTTCTCCGTGGTGTGATTATATAGGTCAAATCTGAGGTTTCAGCAAGGGGCTCAGCAAGGAAAAGATGCCCGGGTCAGTAGTATACTTGGAAAGACACAGGGACAAGCCCACCTGGCCATGACCTGTAGCTCATCATTTGGCCTGATGAACAGCTAAGGACTATTTGCATTCCTTGCACAGAGGATTTCTGTGGCTAGAATGGGGGTCACCAATGGGTGGCTGACTGAAGACTTAAGTTCTCATATTTTATGTATTTATATTTAGTATATTTCAAATGTTTGATGTCGTATGCATATGGATATGTTGTCAATATCACCTCTTTCCATTCCTCCCTCCTATCTGTGTTCAGCATGCACATTCTCTACTTTGTTGATGGCCACTATGACTCAGGGGTTACTAATCCACTTAGTTTTACCATGCTCATCATATAAATTCTGCCTATGTCTCACAAGCTACTTGCATCTCCACCCAGTTTCATTTATCCTCTTTCTTTGTTTCACTTTCTTTCTTGAGCAGAACTGAATAATCTTAAGTCATACAGCAAAGGCACATTACAGAGTTCACCACTCTCAGTTGTTGACATGTTGCCTCAGGTCCGGCAAATCTTCCAGGCCTGTTGAAAAATTTCCAGCATTAACAAGAGGCCCACAAAGTTCTGACTGTGGATCATTCTGATATGCATCTATAAGAACAGAGCCCCTGGTTAACAAATGATCTTTTCCAACTGGGTTCCATAGAAAGAACAAGAGCTTTAGAGAAATTACCTTTACTAGAACTACTGAGAAGTTAACAATTGCCAAGGCTGCAGAAAATATGTGAAGAGCTGGCTTTAAAGAAAACTATACTCCAGAAAAACAATTGTACTCATCTGGTGTTGTATTTTCCGCTTTCTTTGGAAATCAGTGATTCCCAACCTTATTCCATAAAGTCCTGGTTTGAAGGGAAGATTCTAAAGAAGGATATGCTTATATGCTATGCAGTTTACTTCCTCTATTTTCTCTCCTCCCTCCCCCACCTTTTTTTTCTTTCATGACATCTTTACTCAACAGCGAAGGCAGAAGAGATTCAATCTGTATCATTCAGTAAGTTAAAAAAGGAAAAACAAGGTGGGCCAAATGTTTGGGAGACTATTGTACCTTCTCACAACAAGTCTGTGGACTTCACCAAGCTCCAAAAGGATGCTTTTTTCTTCTTCTTCTTTTTCCCTTAAGTTGTTTTTAGTTAAGAAAAAAGAGAGAGAGAGAGGGAGAACAGAGAGTGCTTCTGCTCACCCCAGCTGTCAGGTGAAAAACAGAGCTGCTTAGTATTCTGGGGCTGTGGGTTTATGACTCATGTGCACTTCCTTCTGTGAGTTGTCATTTCTCTGAGAGATATTTGGAGTTGTGACAAAATTTAACTCCATATTCTGAGGGGATGTTGACTGGATCTCAGGAGAATTCATTTCTGTAAGTTCCTCGATCTGCTGCAGCAGATCTGCAGTGACATGCAGAGGACTTGGAGACTAACATGACTTAGCAGCAACACACTCTGAGGGTTTACTGGCATGCTGATTGAATGCAGTGAGCAGAGCCACCTGTGTCAGGGTAATCGAAAATTCTCAGACAGCCGGGGATAAACAAATACCCTCGAGTCTCTCTCTTACTTTCTGTACAAAAGGAAGTATTAATAATGAGAGTAAGTGGTTTTGTTAACCCCCCTCCTGAATATTTAATATGTGTCCTAAAAAAATATGAGGTCTGCAATCAGAAGGTGAGGGCGTTAGTCTTAGGTATATAAACTTGGCTGAGTTGCTCAGACCTTCAGCTTCTCAGTTTTTCATTTGTAAAATGGGAAGAATAAAAATATTCTAGCTATTTCCAAGATTGTTGTGAAGACAAAATGAGATAAGTGGAAACATGTTATAAATTGTAATTGTCCTGCACAAATATTTTGAGGTTGTTGTTGTTACATATGTTTACACTTTTAGGAATATATAAACCTTGGAAGATGTAATAATCAAAGTTTCAGCCAGACACCAAGAAACAATTGAAATGACATTTTAGAGTGAGATGCCAGTTCTCCATTTGTACTTTCAAATGAAGTGTGCAAGAGCTTGTTCCATAGCTCTTTCTTCCCCCAACTTTTTATTTTGAGAAATTAAAAACTTATAGAAATGGTGAAAGAATAAACACCCAATACTCTTCACCTACATTTACCAAATTGTGCCACATTTTGCCTTTGTTTTTCCCTCTCTTGTTCTTTGCCATTGTGACATTTCATTCATAAATATTTTCTCCAGTATCTCCTGAGAATAAGGCATTCTTCTATATGACCATAACACAATCATCATACTCAAGAATATTCAAGCCATATTCAAATTTTCTAAAATGTCCTTTATAGGATTTATTTGTTTTGCTTTTTTGGGGGGGGCATGAATCCTGCAGTACATTTAATTGTCATGACTGTTAAATTTTTTTATTTTATTCTATTTTAGATTCGGGGGTACATGTGCAGGTTTGTTACATGGGTATATTACATAATGCTGAGCTTTGGGCTTCTAGTGAACTGATCACCCAAATAGTGAACATTGTACCCAATAGGGAGTTTCTTAAGACTCACCACCCTGCCACCCTCCCCTCTTTTGGAGTCCCCATTGTCTAGTATTTCCATCTTCATGTCCTTGTGTAGCCCTTGTTTAGTTCCCCCTTACAAGTGAGAACATGACGTATTTGATTTTCTGATTCTATTTCACTTAGAATAATAGCCTCCAGCTCCGCCCATGTTGCTGCAAAGGACATGATTTCATTCTTTTTTCTGTCTGCATACTATTCCATAGTATTTTCCACACTGTTTTCCGAGGGCCCAGGAGGGTTGCTGCATCCCATTGCTGGTCCTGTTCAGGTTGATCACTCGATTCAAGTGATGTCTGCCAGGTTTCTCCCCTGTGACAGTACCTCTTTAACTTTATAACTAATAAATAACCTAGAATGTGATTATTTGAGACTATGTGAATAGCCTGTCCCCCACAACCTTGTTTTAGCACCCACCAAGGATCCCTGCCTGTGTCCGCTTTTATAAGGAGGGCTGTGAGACGGTGCTTTCCTGATTCCATCAGCTCCTCTTTCTTTAGGAGTTGGTTTTCTTCTACAAAGAGAAGCTTTCCCTTCTGCTCTTACCCTACTCTCTGTTCAGTGACTCTGGAGCTCCTCACTGGCTTCAAAAGTATAAAAGTTGAGAGAGGGGAGTAAAGGGGGTCTAGTGAGAAGGGCACGTATGAAGAAAACTGTGCTGTGAGCTCCATCCACCCCAGCATGGGAGAAGGCTGCCTCTTCATTGCCACCCTGGTTGGGATGGGGGTTTGAAGGCCATTCAGATGGTTTAAAACATTACCCCCATGACTGGGGAGCATAGTGGCCTAGGAGCTGATGCATGCCTGGAAAATCCAGGGGTAAAGAGGTGGGCTGACTATCTGTCTTGGTGGCACCACTGGGGGAGTGCTGACCTCCTGGGACTGGTAGGGAAGGTAGTTACAAATGTCTCCTGTGTGGGGTCTTCTTGAGTCCTGCCCTTCAGGGCCTCCTGGAGGATGAAGGCTGGAGGACAGGGATTTGAGGGAGAAAATAGAGAAACAGAGAAACCAAACATACCTGACACTCTTGTAGTCTTCTAGCCTAAACAGGTCCCAGCTTGGGCAGAGGAAAAGAGTTTGAGTTTGAAGTTTGATTGAGATTGTTGGAGGATGTGCTTATGACTTAAAATGACTTTAGGTCTCTGTATTACCATAGAATGAGCAGAAAAGATGTGGGACCAGTCTGAGTTTTCATCAAGGCCAAAGGATACTTGCTCTACTGAATGTTAAGGACCAGTAGGAGATTTAAAAAAATTAAGCTGAAGGATTACATTATCATTAGTTATGCTTGTTACACGTTTAAATACCTAAGTTTAAATCTGACTTAAATTACATGCACATGCCAAAAAAATTTAACTCTTAGTTTCAGAAACAAATTTGTTTACTTTATATGAAAATACCATTAAGTCCAATATAACTGGAAGTTTAGGAAAACCTTATGTGCTTAAGATTCGAGTCTCCATAAATTACAGAATAAAGCACTTGGCCCCCTGTATAAAATTCATACATTATACAAAGACATCCCTCATACTCCAGCACTACTTCACCCCACATACCCTCCTTGGGAATCTGAAAACTTTTGAGGTGTCACTTCAACTTTGGGAAGTAATTATTTGTTAATGTTCAAATAGTGGAAAATATTATATGCCACAAAAGCCTCAACCTCTGCAGTTTGGAATTTACCCATCATTTCTAAATGTATCCCCATGTTAAGTTTTATGTATTTGTTTTAAATTCAAAAGGGAAAGCGTGTGTTGTGTCTAGCTCCAGTGAAGCCAATCATACAAAATTGCTGATAATTAAATAAGATACTTTTAGACTTAAAATTTTGACAATCCAAATATAGTCAGCTCAGAATTTGCTTATTCAAGAAAACCATTTTGTTTGTTTTTAAGGGCCAGTGGATGGAACAGTTTGTACAGGGAAGCAGTAGGAAGGGAAAGAAAGCTTAGTGTTAACCAATATTCTTCTGTATTAAGGGCAAAAAGGAAAGCATTGTATCATCGCCTTTGAAACTAGAAGCAAGTTTGGTAATTAAACAAACCCAATAACCACTTTAAAATGAATGTTTTTATCTAATGAGATAGGAGATAAACCCATCTGACAAGAGAATTCACATAAAACTTAACAAAAAGCCAAAAAAGGGAGATAAAAAAAAAATAAAAAATGGGTAAGAGGAAAGAATGAAATTTTGTTTCTCTCATCCCTACTCTCTTCCTGAGCAGAGATCAAATGTTGCAAGACCCTGTCTCAAAAACCCTACGTAATGCATTTTAAATGTCACCATATAGTACTCAGATGACCCACAGAAGAACATGACATAGTATAAACACTCAGGTGCAAAACCTGGCCTTGTGCATTTATTCATATCCAACTAATATTTATTGAGTGTCTACTGTATACCACAGCATACATAGGATTTATTAGAGAACAACATAGACAAAGATCCCAGCCCCTGTTGGGCACATTCTTTCTGGCAGGAGAGATAAGAAACAATAATATAACAAAAAGTTAAATTGTATAGAATATTAGATGTTGATGGGTGCTATAAAAAAAAAAAAAAGAAAAACTAAAGCAGGGAAATTAGAATGGGAATGCTTAGGAAGTTGGAGTTGGCCATTGAGAAGGTAGGGTTTGAGCAAGGACTTGAAGAAGTCAGGTGAATAGCCATAAGAGAGATAAGGAGACTACTTCTGGCTGTAGAAACAGTGCAAAGGCCCTGAGATGGGAGCCTTCTGTCATGTTTGAGGAACGTCAAGGACATAGATGTGGCTGCAGCAGAGTAAGGAAGGGGGAAGGTAGAAGGAGACGAGTTTAGAGAAATAAGTGAGGCCAGATCTTTGGGCTCTCTGAATTTTTGACAAAAAAGTGACGTGACTTGACTTACATTTCAAAAGGATACCTCCTCCTTGGATTGAGAATACGTTATAGGGGCAGCCTTCTCAATAGCCAACTCCAGAGTCCTAAGCATTCCCTCCTTGGATTGAGAATACATTATAGGGGCAAATGTAGGAGCAGGGAGATATGTTAAAAAATGGTTATAGCAATCTAGATGAGAGAATAGGGTGCAGATGAGGGCACTAGCCGTGGACTGTAATGTGGTTCAGTTTGGATAAATAATGAAGTTAGAGGCAACGGAAGTTCCTGGTGAATTAGATATGAGCGTGACTGAAAGAAAAGAGTGAAGAATGACTCCAAGGTTTTAGGCCTGAGTCACCAAAAGGATGGAGTTGCCATCAGTTGATATGGGATTCATAGCTGATATGGAACCAGCTGTGGGGAAGCTCAGGGGTTTGAGTTTAGTCATCTTGAGTTTGAAATGTTTATTAGGTGGCCAAGTGAAGATGCTGAGTAGGGAGTTAGACACCAAAGCTGAAACTCCATCTTGGGATGAAGGCATAAATTTGGGAGCTGTCTGCATGCGAATGGTATTTCAACCCTTGAGAATTGATGAAATCACACAAGTAGTAAAAGCAGAAAAAAAAGAAGATATAGAAAGAAAGGACTGAGGACTGAGCTCTGGGACTCTCCAGTGTTAGGAGGTTGAGAGGATGGGGAGAAGCGTGTAATGTTCAAGAAAGAAATAAAGAAATCACATCAAAGAGGAAGAAGGGATCAACTATATCAAATGTTACCGATAGGTCAAGTAAGATGAAGACGGGATCAGCTATATCAAATGTTACTGATAGGTCAAGTAAGATGAAGACTGAACATTGTCTATTGGTGTTAACAATGTGGAAATCTTTAACAACATTGACAAGAGAGTTCTGGTGAAGTAAGAAGGGAGTGGGTGAGTAAAAGCCACTTAGCCTCTGACTCACAGTTTCCTAATTTGGAAAAAAGTAAGGAAACATCTGGAATTAGCAGGACAAAGTAAAAATGCTTCTACCCTTTCCTTTTAAAAAATAAAAAGCTACCCAATACACAACACAGAGACAAAGAAACAGAAATAGAAACTTCATTTCTCATGAAAGTGTCAGTGAACTGAAAACCTAGACCAATATGTATGAAAATGGAAAAGGGATGAGGATTATAAATGACTTAGCAGAACTGAGGAAAGATTTTTTTTAAGTGCCTGCAGATGAGTAACAACTTAACATGTACCACACAACCTCAGGATGGTTCATCTATTAGAGAATCCAATGTCACGGAAGATGGGGGTGAGGCAGGGACCAGGAACAAGGTAGTTCTTTAAAAGAGGATACAGAGCTACTAAAGCTCATGTCCCCAGGTCTGCAGTCAGTGTCCTGCCTTTCTCCTCCAATGAAGGAAGAGGAGTTTTATTAACTGGAGACATTGAGTTGACAGGCTCTAAGCTGAGAGATATCAGGCACAGAGCAAGGTGGAGCCAGGCTGCAAATAAAAAGACTATGAGACTTGAGACCCCAGACCCCTTCTCTCACCCATGTCCAGGTCACCAGCAGCCAGGTCACACCCTCCCCATGCAGAAGACAGAGTATCTCCTAGGAGACAATTAACTGTCCCAGGAAAAATTCTAACAGATATTGACATTGTTGTGGAAGAAAACCCTATTGAAAATTACAGCATGAATGGCACTAGTGGACAAACACCGTTCAAGCACAATTTTAGTGCTTTATTCTTAAATGTGAACTGAAACCCAAGGATCATCTGACATTCAAAGAAAGTCTCTAACAGGAAAAGAAGCTCAAATAAATAGAAAAAAGAAAACAGAGTAATGCAGAGAGATACAGAAATGTTCAAAGAAACTATAATATACTTGGTGATATAAGAGAAGGTACTACATCAATAGAACAGAAACGAGATGGAAAAGAGCAAGAACAACATAGAACTAGAAAAAGATTTTACATATTTAAAATACAATGGCTAATTTTTTAAAGTCAATTAGAATGCTGGACATTAAAGTTGAGAAAATATTCCAGAAAGTAAAAGAGAAAAAGGAATGGACAATAGGAGAGAAAAGATAAGAAAATAAGGTTCTGTCCACGAGTCCAACATCTTTTCAACTGAAGGATATCTTGAGAGAGAACAGATAAAATGGAGGAGGGGGAGTTATCGCAAAGCAATACAAGAAAATTTCCAGATCGGAAGAACACAAGTCTCCAGATGGAAAGTGCCCACTCAGTACCCAATACAGTGAATAGAGATTGACGCAAAGAAACATTATCATGAGATTTCACAACTGAAAAGAGAAAGAAAAGCATCCTAATACATTTCAGAGATTTAATTGAATACACACATGAAGGATCCAGAAAAAAGATTGCTGGATTCTCAACAGCAACATGGGGAACCAAAACACCATGAAGCAGGCCTTCAAAATTCTAAGCAAAAAGATGATGGGCAAACTACAAACCAAGGGTGAAGAAGTAATGTCATTTTGACTTTCCTGTCTCTCAAACACAATTTCTCCACAAGCTGCTGGAAAATATGTTCCACCAACACATAAAGATAAAGCCACAAAGTGGAAGCCATGGGATCCAATTCATTAAAGGGAGGAGAAGAATTTTCCAGATAATGGGAAGGAAAACGCCAAGAGGACAGCCATGCAGCAGGCACAGAAAGTGACCAGCAGAGACTGCAGCAGGACGATGGAGGGCTCTAGAAGAAATGTTGCCAGGAAAACAAAAAGGAACTGAGTTTCTTATCAGCTTGACCATGTGGAAAACTGTACTGAGAGATATTTGGAGCTCGGCTGTAGCTCCAAATCAAACTAAATTAATAAAGCAATTGTTTAATGAAAGGTAACATGAAAATATATGGGAGAAAGGAAATACAATCATTATAGATGACTTTGCTCAGCCATGGATATTAAATACTTAGTCATAAAAATGAAAACACAGTGAATTATACTTACATTTGTGAGATAAACTTAACTTGCTTATGATGTATTATTTTATCATTTTAAATATCATACTATATCTGGTAAGCTAATATTTAATTTAGGACTTTTATGCCTATATTCATAAAAAAAATTAGCCTGTAATTTATTTTCTTATATTGCCTTTATTTGGCTTTGGAGGTCTTTTTACTCCTCTTATAGGGCCACAGGACTCTATAAATAATGAATATTTAATACACGCTAGCTATCTAATATTATTCCTTGATGAAAAAATAGGAGGTGATAAAATTAGGAAACAATAAAAAGAACAGAACCAGATAGAGAACTCTAAGTGTCCTGATTAGCACTGCATAGTATCAGAGAAATTATTCGATTCTGGAATGTAATTTGGCTAAATTTAATTACACCATCCTCTTTTAAAACATCAAGACACAGACAAGAATGTAAGTCTTTTGTTTCAGGTCTCATAGCTAATTATTGGAGGAACTAGAACTAGAATCCAATTATCCAGAATTCTGACTCCTAGCCCTAGTGCTCCTATAAAAATGTATATTAATAGATACTAACTATGTCACCTCTAATTTGGTTGGTGATAGGTACATTCCATTTCAAAAAATAAAAGTGAATTGAGCGTTTCTTTCTTACCTACAATAAACGCAGGACCAT